TGTTCACCTGTCTGGGTTGCTTGCCATTTCTCAAATGTTCTGCCAGTCAGAGGTGGGAGGAGGTCGGCAGGAATGTACTTGGTCATCTCGAACCCCATCAGAATGTGTGTGGAGGCCTCCTGGCAGCTTCTATGCAGGGTCCAGCTAGATCCCTGGGCTTTTCCTGAGATACACGGGGCTAACCCACTTCTTACGGATTAATTTTTCCACATCGGAAATCAGAAGCCATTCCCCAGGGCCTCCCCTTCAGTTTCATTATCTCCTTTGACTCTGCCCACAACCTTTGAAAAGGTCTCGCTGTTCTTCCCACGGAGAGAGAGGTGCAAGGCTTGCTCAGCCTCACACAGCCAATCCGTGGCAAAGGATGGCGGGAATTCAGGTGGCCCCAATCTCAACCCATCCTCTTCCCACCCTGTATCCTTTTTAGTTTATTTACAGGAAAACATGTTCAAAGGTATAATTACTAAAGTGCTCCTGGTTACACAATAATACGTCTTTACTGAAAAACAATAAATTAATGAGAAAAGAGATGCAAAAAACCTCAGAGGAAAATGTTGAAGTTAGGGAAATATTTAATACGCCCGCCTTTGGCTCACACCTTTTCCTGGGATGAATGACCCCTGTGATTCCAGCTCCCCCCCACCCCCACGAGGTCTCATCTAGCTGGATACCTACAAGCCATCCCTGTCCTTGGAAATACACCCCTCTCCCAATTCGCTGCCGCTAAGAAGCCCAGACAATTGGAGAGGAGTGGATTTTCCATCTGAATTATGCAGCTCCTTTGACACGCCTCCCCTCTCCCTTTGCATAGCCTTGGTTAAGAACTAGCATTTCTTCGTCCCCTCTCCCTGTCCCCTCTCACTGTCCGCGAGGCAGCAGCCCCCAGCCTACTCCGCGATCCTCCCAGCTCCCGGCACCGCGCGTCCTCCCCTTTAAGGCCCGCCCCTCCCCCCACGCCACGCCTCCCCAGGCCCCGCCCCCCGCCCCTCCCCTTTAAGGACCGGCCCCGGACGCAGACGAGGCTGTGACGCGGCCGCCGGCCCGGGGCTGGGTACATTGTCGCGCGGCCGCTTCCCCCCGGCCGGGCCCCCGCCGCCCCGCGGTCCCCAGAGCGCCAGGCCCCCGGGGGGAGGGAGGGAGGGCGCCGGGCCGGTGGGAGCCAGCGGCGCGCGGTGGGACCCACGGAGCCCCGCGACCCGCCGAGCCTGGAGCCGGGCCGGGTCGGGGAAGCCGGCTCCAGCCCGGAGCGAACTTCGCAGCCCGTCGGGGGGCGGCGGGGAGGGGGCCCGGAGCCGGAGGAGGGGGCGGCCGCGGGCACCCCCGCCTGTGCCCCGGCGTCCCCGGGCACCATGCTGTCCAACTCCCAGGGCCAGAGCCCGCCGGTGCCGTTCCCCGCCCCGGCCCCGCCGCCGCAGCCCCCCACCCCTGCCCTGCCGCACCCCCCGGCGCAGCCGCCGCCGCCGCCCCCGCAGCAGTTCCCGCAGTTCCACGTCAAGTCCGGCCTGCAGATCAAGAAGAACGCCATCATCGATGACTACAAGGTCACCAGCCAGGTCCTGGGGCTGGGCATCAACGGCAAAGTTTTGCAGATCTTCAACAAGAGGACCCAGGAGAAATTCGCCCTCAAAGTAGGTCTGGGGCCCGGGGAGGGGAGGCGGGGCGCAGTTACTCAGAAAGCTGTTTGGCCTGCAGATGCTTCAGGACTGCCCCAAGGCCCGCAGGGAGGTGGAGCTGCACTGGCGGGCCTCCCAGTGCCCGCACATCGTACGGATCGTGGATGTGTACGAGAATCTGTACGCAGGGAGGAAGTGCCTGCTGATTGTCATGGAATGGTAAGCAGCCACTGTTCTAGTCCCGGCCCAGCGTTCTCTGGATCTCACTGTGGCTTCATTTCAGTTTGGACGGTGGAGAACTCTTTAGCCGAATCCAGGATCGAGGAGACCAGGCATTCACAGAAAGAGGTAGAAAGGGTCTGTTGTGGGAGCACGTGCAGCTTTCCCACTCACTCTTCCCTCCCCTCTACAGAAGCATCCGAAATCATGAAGAGCATCGGTGAGGCCATCCAGTATCTGCATTCAATCAACATTGCCCATCGGGATGTCAAGGTGCCAGCTGTTCATAACCCTGAGCCCGAGTGGGGTTGCTATTTTTCTGTCTCTCTTTCTGTAGCCTGAGAATCTCTTATACACCTCCAAAAGGCCCAACGCCATCCTGAAACTCACTGACTTTGGCTTTGCCAAGGAAACCACCAGCCACAACTCTTTGACCACTCCTTGTTATACACCGTACTATGTGGGTAAGTCCACAGGGGGCCCAGGGACCTAGGCTCCGGCCCACCCATGTTGACCTTTGATTTGCAGCTCCAGAAGTGCTGGGTCCAGAGAAGTATGACAAGTCCTGTGACATGTGGTCCCTGGGTGTCATCATGTACATCCTGTGAGTGTGCTGGGGAGGGGGCTGGGTGGGGCTGTCTCCCACTTCCTTCCTCCTGTTGATGCAGGCTGTGTGGGTATCCCCCCTTCTACTCCAACCACGGCCTTGCCATCTCTCCGGGCATGAAGACTCGCATCCGAATGGGCCAGTATGAATTTCCCAACCCAGAATGGTCAGAAGTATCAGAGGAAGGTAAGAACCCAGGCTTTCAGGACAAGGGGAAGGAGCTGTCACTGCCCCCTGTCCCACCCCACAGTGAAGATGCTCATTCGGAATCTGCTGAAAACAGAGCCCACCCAGAGAATGACCATCACCGAGTTTATGAACCACCCTTGGATCATGGTAAGCTCGGCAGGCTGGGGAGCCTTGGGTCTCTTTCACTCGGACCCCTTTTCTCTCTTCTCAGCAATCAACAAAGGTCCCTCAAACCCCACTGCACACCAGCCGGGTCCTGAAGGAGGACAAGGAGCGGTGGGAGGATGTCAAGGTGAGGGGCACCACTGGGTGAGAGGGGCTCCAGGGAGAGCTTGATTCTGCCTCTCTCATCCCAGGGGTGTCTTCATGACAAGAACAGCGACCAGGCCACTTGGCTGACCAGGTTGTGAGCAGAGGATTCTGTGTTCCTGTCCAAACTCAGTGCTGTTTCTTAGAATCCTTTTATTCCCTGGGTCTCTAATGGGACCTTAAAGACCATCTGGTATCATCTTCTCATTTTGCAGAAGAGAAACTGAGGCCCAGAGGCGGAGGGCAGTCTGCTCAAGGTCACGCAGCTGGTGACTGGTTGGGGCAGACCGGACCCAGGTTTCCTGACTCCTGGCCCAAGTCTCTTCCTCCTATCCTGCGGGATCACTGGGGGGCTCTCAGGGAACAGCAGCAGTGCCATAGCCAGGCTCTCTGCTGCCCAGCGCTGGGGTGAGGCTGCCGTTGTCAGCGTGGACCACTAACCAGCCCGTCTTCTCTCTCTGCTCCCACCCCTGCCGCCCTCACCCTGCCCTTGTTGTCTCTGTCTCTCACGTCTCTCTTCTGCTGTCTCTCCTACCTGTCTTCTGGCTCTCTCTGTACCCTTCCTGGTGCTGCCGTGCCCCCAGGAGGAGATGACCAGTGCCTTGGCCACAATGCGCGTTGACTACGAGCAGATCAAGATAAAAAAGATTGAAGATGCATCCAACCCTCTGCTGCTGAAGAGGCGGAAGAAAGCTCGGGCCCTGGAGGCTGCGGCTCTGGCCCACTGAGCCACCGCGCCCTCCTGCCCACGGGAGGACAAGCAATAACTCTCTACAGGAATATATTTTTTAAACGAAGAGACAGAACTGTCCACATCTGCCTCCTCTCCTCCTCAGCTGCATGGAGCCTGGAACTGCATCAGTGACTGAATTCTGCCTTGGTTCTGGCCACCCCAGAGTGGGAGAGGCTGGGAGGTTGGGAGGCTGTGGAGAGAAGTGAGCAAGGTGCTCTTGAACCTGTGCTCATTTTGCAATTTTATCAGTAATTTGACTTAGAGTTTTTACGAAACCTCTTTTGTTGTCCTTGCCCCACTCCTCTCCACCAGACGCCTTCCTCTCTGGATACTGCAAAGGCTTGTGGTTTGTTAGAGGGTATTTGTGGAAACTGTCATAGGGATTGTCCCTGTGTTGTCCCATCTGCCCTCCCTGTTTCTCCACAACAGCCTGGGGTTGTCCCCGCTGGCTCACGCGTTCTGGGAGCTCAAGGCCACCTTGGAGGAGGATGCCACGCACTTCCTCTCTCGGAGCCCTCAGACATCTCCAGTGTGCCAGACAAATAGGAGTGAGTGTATGTGTGTGTGTGTGTGTGTGTGTGTGCACACGTGTGTATGAGTGCGCAGATCTGTGCCTGGGATCGTGCATTTGAGGGGCCAGGGGCAGGCAGGGCTGCAGAGGGAGACGGCCCTGCTGGGGCTTAGGAACCTTCTCCCTTCTTGGGTCTGCCCTGCCCATACTGAGCCTGCCAAAGTGCCTGGGAAGCCCACCCAGATTCTGAAACAGGCCCTCTGTGGCCTGTCTCTATTAGCTGGGTTCCGGGAGGCAGAGAGGAGTGACCGGGCACTGGCACTGCGATCAGGAAGACTGGACCCCCAGCCCCCAGGGCCCCCCTCCCCCCACTTAGTGCTGGTCCTAGGTCCTCTGAGGCACTCATCTACTGAATGACCTCTCTACTTCCCCTTCTTGCCATTATTAACCCATTTTTGTTTATTTTCCTTAAATTTTTAGCCATTTCTCCATGGGCCACCGCCCAGCTCATGTAGGTGAGCCTGGGCAGCTTCTGTTGGCAGAGCTTTTGCATTTCCTGTGTTTGTCCTGGGTTCTGGGGCATCAGCCAGCTACCCCTTGTGGGCAAAGGCAGGGCCACTTTTGAAGTCTTCCCTCAGATTTCCATTGTGTGGCCTGGTGGGTCAGGGGGAGTCTTTGCACCAAAGATGTCCTGACTTTGCCCCCTTGCCCATCAGCCATTTGCCATCACCCCAAACAACTCAGCTTCGGGGCCGGTGAGGGGAGGGGCCTCCCCCAGCACAGATGAGGAGCAGCTGGGGTAGGCTGTCTGTGCCATGGCCCCCCACTCCCCCTTCCCTTGGAGGGAGAGGTGGCAGGAATACTTCACCTTTCCTCTCCCTCAGGGGCAGGTGGTGGAGGGGCGCCCAGGGTCGTCTTTGTGTATGGGGGAAGGCGCTGGGTGCCTGCAGCGCCTCCCTTGTCTCAGATGGTGTGTCCAGCACTCGATTGTTGTAAACTGTTGTTTTGTATGAGCGAAATTGTCTTTACTAAACAGATTTAATAGTTGAGAGTTTTTCTTTCTCTTTCTTCCTGGGGCT